CTTTTTTCTCCTGTCTCAGCCGCCTGCAGGTTGGGGGAGGGGTGATTCAAAGGGAGGGCTAAATGCCCAGCCTGATCTACTGATACAAACTCTATTCTGGGCACCCGGATGCTGCCCACACTTACTTCAGCCCCGAGCTGGGAAACCCAAGCTTCTCCCTCTAGAGAACAGGAGAATGAGTAAAGGCCCCTGCACAACCCAGCCTCAGCAAACTCCTGGCGCTTGAGGGTCGAATGGAGGGGAGCCAGAAAGGTGCAGGGTGCAGATGAGTAAATCAGGCAGCGGGCAAAGGCCGGGGCCAGTTTCCTCTCTGGCTCAGAGCTCCCTGCCAGCTTTCAGGGTTTTTGCTCTGCGCCCGCCAGGGACAAGTTGCAGCGGAGAGGTGGGCATGCCTTTCCCGCGCCTGCCGGCTAGTCAGTAAGGAGCAGCTCGGGAACTGAAGTCTCTAGCTGCAGCTGACCTCTGACCTTGGGTAGTCCTGCGCCGGCTAGGTCGGCCCCACAATTTGCAGCTTCCGAGGCTCCCCCAAATAAAAATGGTGCTTTTTGCACCTACCCACTGTCCCACCTTCTTGGCTCTCCTCCGGCACTATCAATCACTGGAGCTCCCTGGCACCCGTTCCTCTTCTCAAGGTGGGGCCAGGAGGGCAGATTCCAAAAAGTCTCCAGGATGTGCTATGGACTGGTAATTAGGAGGCCGTGGTTGATGTGGGGAGCAAGCATTTGGGGAAAACGAAACTGAGTTTCTACATTCCGTGGTTGTTTGGGACCTCAGGTCCACGGGCCCCAGGATTGCTCCCAAATTCTCTCACCTCTCTTTCAGCAAGATGACTGGCTTGTTTGCTAAGTGGTGTCAGAGTTTGAACTAAAGGAGATGTTTACCCTAGTTCCCTGTGTAGGCTGTGTGATGGAAACGCTACAGAGAGCCTCCTAAGGTCCCTGTTGCCTGCCCTAGTCCAATCTCTGCAATATTTGTTTGCATGTCTATGGGTCTGTAGTGCACAAAAGGCTGACAGGACCTGGGAGAGAAGTGATCCAGACCTCTTAGAAGTTGGGTTGGGGCTGCCTTATGGGTGGACAGGGATCTCTAGGGAACCTCACACCCATTTCCCCCAGAAGCAAAAGAGTAAATTCTATTATTGCCAACCAACCAGGACTTTTCCATGCCAGACATCCTGCCATGAGGAAATTTCAGAGCGAGGACGCCCAGCATGCCGCCCTTCTGTAGGAATGCAAAGTTAGGCCTCCTTTCTTTCCTGATTTGTGCTGGAAGGAGCTTATTACCTTTGGGGAAGAATGCCTTTTGGTTAGAAAGAATTGAAAATAATAATACCCTCTGGGAAAAGGTGAGTCTACCCCCCTGCCTCCTAGGCCTGGACTAGTGACTGTCACTCTTTTCTTCCCAAACAGGCTCAAAGTCAGAAAATGAGATACAAGACATCCTTGGTGATGAGGAAACGATTACGGCTTTACCGAAACACTCTTAAAGAGTCAAGTAAGTTAAAATCCTCCTTTGAATATTGGTTTGTTCTCATGCGCGCTATTTGTTTCGACAACAGGTAGCAGCTCTGGACACCATGGCCCCCAGCTCACCGCCGCCTCCAGCCCCTCGGTGTTCCCGGGCCTCCACGAGGAGCCTCCCCAGGCCTCCCCCAGCCGTCCTTTGAATGGACTCCTGCGTCTGGGGCTCCCTGGAGACATGTACGCGCGGCCGGAGCCCTTCCCGCCAGGGCCTGCGGCCCGCAGCGACGCCCTGGCAGCTGCCGCAGCCCTGCATGGCTACGGGGGCATGAACCTGACGGTGAACCTCGCTGCGCCCCACGGTCCTGGCGCTTTCTTCCGCTACATGCGCCAGCCCATCAAACAGGAGCTCATCTGCAAGTGGCTGGCGGCCGACGGCACCGCGACCCCGAGCCTCTGCTCCAAAACTTTCAGCACCATGCACGAGCTGGTCACGCACGTCACCGTGGAGCACGTCGGCGGCCCGGAACAGGCCAACCACATTTGCTTCTGGGAGGAGTGTCCGCGCCAGGGAAAGCCCTTCAAAGCCAAATACAAACTTGTAAATCACATCCGCGTGCACACGGGCGAGAAGCCCTTCCCTTGTCCTTTCCCGGGGTGTGGGAAGGTCTTTGCTAGATCAGAAAATCTCAAAATACACAAACGAACTCACACAGGTCAGTATTCGGCGCTGTCTGTCGCGTGCGGAAAGCACTAATGTCTCTGCGTTGCCTCCGCCAGGCGAGAAGCCCTTCAGATGCGAGTTCGAGGGCTGCGAGCGGCGCTTCGCCAACAGCAGCGACCGTAAGAAGCATTCGCACGTGCACACTAGCGACAAGCCATACACGTGCAAGGTGCGGGGCTGCGACAAGTGCTACACGCACCCCAGCTCGCTGCGTAAGCACATGAAGGTGCACGGGCGCTCGCCGCCGCCCAGCTCTGGCTACGATTCGGCTACACCGTCTGCCCTCGTGTCGCCCTCGTCGGACTGCGGCCACAAGTCCCAGGTGGCCTCCTCGGCGGCGGTGGCGGCGCGTACCGCCGACTTGAGCGAATGGTACGTGTGTCAGGGCTTGGGCCCCATAGCGGATCGCCTTTAATTTTTCATTTGCTTGTTACAGATGTCCACCGCGTTGCTCGCAAGGTAATCTCGCTCCGCGCAGCTGAGCGCCCCGCATCTCGCGCCTGCTACATCAAAGGGCCCGCGCACAAAGCAGTGTTTCTTCGCCACGGTGCATCTTCATGGTAAGTTAGGATTTCTATGGCAATGTGCAAGTCGCACTGAAATCCTGAAAGGCCAAGCCTGGAGCCCGTCCAGGCTTTTCATTAAGGACATAATATTTACGTCTAACAGACCTTTTTTCTTGTGTATACAAGTATATATTTTTGTTTGACGCGGACTAAATCATTTTCATTTAATTTCCGGTAAACAAAACCCACGCGAATGGGCACTTGTACCCGATCATAATAAAAATGGATAATAATGTGAAGGAAGAAAAGAGCCGCTTGAATCGCCGCTCAGCCCCCTTTGTTTCTGCTTTCTGCGGTGATCAGAGGGCGCGTTTGGGTTTGATGGCGAGTTTCTAAAGGCGAGGAAATGGTTTGTAAGAGGGGAAAGAAAAGGAGAAAGGTCTAATCAAGCTCGGGTTGTTCAAAGAGTCGGGTTTTGGGGTTGAAAGTGTGAGTTTGACGGTGCATCAGCATGCCGCGTTAGGCTCGCCATGGAAATACGCGCGGGGAGCGGCCGCTTCAAAGGCGGCACACTTCACTACAGACACTCTATTAAGATACATTTGCGCTGACCTTTGCTTTCACGCCATTTAATACTGTCACTGCGCTCTCCAGTATATACTTCCTTTCTAGAACCCGACTTGCCCACGTTTAGGGGTTCACTCTGCACCCTGATGTGGGAGGCTTTGGCGCAGGGGACACTTTCAGGAAAGGGAGGAGCACAAGGACTCTGTGCATCTTGACTGCACCCCAAAGAGGCTCCAGGATCAGGAGTGAAAGATTTTAAAGCAGCCTCCGAAGCTTAACAAATGAGCATTCCAAGCTCAGTTTTGTGCAAATCGCCTTTCTGACTCTTGAGTAGGATGGAGGCTTAAATTTAATGGCGACTTGGGGGGAAGGGAGCCACCCTGGGGGAGTCTGAGGAGTTCAGACTGTGCCCTTGGGAATTTCCACTCTGGCTTTCCGTGCCACTCTTCTTCCTTTCCATCCCAAAAGTCTCTTGCGGCCCCTGAAACTTGTTTCTTTCTAAGGCAGGGTGTGTGGTACCCTTAGGCCTGGACTAGTCCTAGATGCAAACTCAAGAGCCCAAGGCCAAGGGGATGTGGGGAAGATGGCAGGAAAGTTAGAAGTCCATGTTCCCTTAATTGTCTTGTTGTTTATTTTATCCAAGTACCCCAGTGAATAGGGGAAAAATAAACACAGTGAAAAAAAAAATCAAACAGTGGAGTCTTCTTTAGTGCCAGTCCTTGTGGTTGAATAAAAAGGATGGTCCGCTTTCTATTGAGCTGAGAAATCTTTGAAGTGGGAGTTATTATCTGAGACATTCCTGCTTGTCGTCCTAACAACGCTGATGAAACGTAAAAGGTTCTTTGTCAGCGATTTGTTCTCCTCTCTGTCAAACTCCCTCTGCCCCGTTAGTTTCAAACCGTTTCTAAAGAGATAAAAATCAAACTTCTTTTAAAACAATATCCACACACTGCATCAATACATAACTTTAGGTCTAAGTCTTGCTAAGGGATAAACAAAAGCAATGCCTAGACATCAGGGTCAGGGCCTGGTCTGGTGAAGTATGCAGAAGTTGGGGGGCCCTCGGGACAAGCTTTGGGACATGAGGAAAAGAATGCAGAGAGGGTGCAAGCAGAATACATACCCTAAGTCCATAATTGTGTTTCTGCTTCTTTCTGCTCTGGTTTGCATTCAATCAGCCCAAGTTGGGTCACATAGATGGGTTTCCTTTGGGTACCCCTCAGGCTCCTAATATTCTTGCCCAGGATCCTTGGAACTTAAGAATGCAGCCAAGCAATTGTTAATATCTCCTGCTCCTTCAAAGCCACCTCTGCTAAAAATAGACCCATTGTGTGTTTCTTCTCACTAGCAGCAATCAACAAGCCCTTTCTGCCGTTAATAAGAAGGAGAATAGCTGAAGGAGAGAGATATTTTATTAATTTCCTGTTTCCTTCAGAATCTTGGCAATTGAAGTTTAGAAGGTTTGGTCTACAACACAGTGATCGAAAATGCATGTAAATGCCCATCCTTCCCTTCATTCACGTGTGAAGTTGTTCATTTTATATTGTGCCCAGCAAAGAAACTTTCACCCAGTTCAGGTTTCCCCAAAACTCCTGTGGTGGTTTTAAAGGTGGTTTAAATAAATAAGGATGTGCTGGTCCCCCTACTCTGTGTGTGCTGAATAAATGGCTTGTAAAGAAGTTTTTCCAAGCTGTAACCCATGCTGTTATTATAGTTGCTGCAAAATGTTCTTCCTGATATTGATTTTATTTGTTAACTGAAGGTCTCCATATGTTTGTTTATATTGCTAATTTATGAGAAAATGTAATAATTGCAATGAATGTGAATTATACAGACAGGCAAACATTTTGTAATCATAATTCACATATACACAAAAGCCTGGCTGAAATCTTTAGACTATTTGTACCCTCTCTACCCACACTGTTTGTGATTTATCATCTGTCTCTTTAGTGTCAGTTAAATTATGAACTAACTTGAAAATAAAAGTTGTTTGACTGAAAGTGATTGTTGAATGAACAACAAAGTTGAAAGCCATGGCTTGATCTTGTAAATATATAAATGTAAATGATATTAAATCTGTGATTCCTTTTCCCTCCAAAGGCTTTTGTGTACATGGCGCTGCATTTGGCTATTTTCTTTGGAAATAAATAATGTGATGTTTCTCTTCCTCTTTTGAATCCTGGTGTCCTGTTATTGTTTCTTCATCC